AAAAGAAAAAAGTTAGTGGTAACAGGATAAACTACATAGCCATGTATTATTCCTTCACATTCATGAAGCAGGTCAATTTGAAGCTTGAGGACGACTTCCATTCCTCTAGGTGAATCTACCAAGAAATGCCTTGGTAGAGCTAGGAGTGCCAATGGTATCGGCAAAGCCAGCCTGCTTCCCTGTGATTCATGGTAATTCTCACTATGACTTTGACATGATGTTCCTACACTGTGCCTATCAACACTTGTAGACACACTGTATAAGCGTTTGTTACATTTACTTTTTCTTTTGTCATTACGTCTTTTATTACAGAGGCCACTGTGCACTCCACAATCACACACTTACACAGCTCCGCCTTGCCAAGCAGTGTAGACCCTGCCAAGCAGTGTAGACAGATTCTGGATAACTATCTTTGCATCCTTCCCCATACCATGTCCCCGATGTTGAACTGAAGCAGCTCCTTCCACGTTCCCTACCCGTTAACTAGCCAGGCCACTGCCCACATTGTCACAAACATTATATTAACTGAAAAAGTGGCCCATGCCATATTCCATTATGAGAAATTATTTTTAATTCGATTAAATTCCAATGTTTATTCAGAAAACCTGGTAGAGATTGAATTGCTCTATGTACCTTTCTTAGTTTTCTTCTTCTTAGCATATTTTGACCGTTTATCTTCTACACCTGGCTGACCTGCATGGTCCTTGTAGTGTAACTTCTACTTGGTGTTTGCGCTTTGCTTTGTTTTCAAATTTAAATTGTGAGATACATTTTTAAACCTATCTAAGAAATAGCCCTGATATTGAAATGGCTTCTGTGGAATAGGTTTGACAGGTGTAAGTCTTTGATTCTTTGGCTTTGGTTTTTGTGCCTGTTACAGTTTTGCACACATTCATTCAGAGGAAGACATTACCATCAGTGTGTGGTTTATTTTTTCAAATTCCAGTATGTTTTTAAAGACCCATATTTCACTAAGCAGTGTACTTGTTGAAACCCATGTGAGTGACTTTGTTTGCACATGTGATAGAGCATCAGATACTGGAGTTTGCCAGGGGTAGAATGGTTGGATTCAGGAATGTTTAGCTGACTCATAGCAGGAAGTTATCCTGTAAAAAAATGAAGCAAGGCAGGGAAGACAGATTTAAGTACCATGCAGCTCAAAACGACAATTACATTGTCATTTTCGTTGTGAATACTTCTAGGTTCTATATTGGCTGTGATCTTTGTACTAACTGCTATTATGGAGAATGTGTTGGCATCGCAGAAAAGGAGGCTAAGAAAATGGATGTGTACATCTGTAATGATTGTAAATGGGCACAAGAGGGCAGCAGTGAGGAATTGTACTGTATCTGCAGAACACCTGCAGTCACAGTGAGTTCTAATAAGAGCATCAATCATCCCATCTGTTTTGAACTCACATTTCCATTTCGGATCTTGCAGATTTTTTATTGGCCATGATCGGTGTCAGAATTGGTACCATGGGTGCTGCATTGGCATCTTGCAGAGTGAGGCAGAGCTCATTGATGAGTATGTCTGTCCACAGTGCCAGTCAACAGAGGATGTCATGACAGTGCTCACACCACTAACAGAGAAGGATGATGAGGAGTTGAAGAGGGTGCTCCGTTCCTTACAGATGAGAGCCCCTCTGTGTGCAGCATTTGAAAATGAAATTGACAATAAGAATGCCTACTTTTTCATTATAGGCCCATAAGATGGCCCAGCCTTTCCTTGAACCAGTAGACCCTAATGATGCACCAGATTATTATGGTGTTATTAAGGAACCTGTGGGTACACATGAGTTGAATTTGAAGTTTTTTCAGAAGTCTCAGTGTATATTTTATTAACCATAAAATTAATATCTTAGAATACTTTTAGCAAGGCTGGTGGGGGTATAAATTGGTATGGTCACTTTGGAGGGTAAATTGATAGTATCTATTACAGTTGAATTGTGCATACTCGGTTATTTTATTTTATTTTTTTGAGATGGAGTCTCACCCTGTTGCCAGGCTGGAGTGCAGTGGTGTGATCTCACCTCAATACAACCTCTGCCTCCCAG